TACGCACTCAAAGAATGCTGGCTCACATTACAGAACCCAAAGGCTTATTTATCCTTTTCGTTTATAAGGGTATTAAAACGCGTTTTCTATTTAGGATGGGTTTATACGGCTGCAACCCAAGGAGCATCTGTACTTTTAAGAGGAACTGGGCACAGCAAAACAGCATCTTCCTAGTCTAACAGTGAGACTACATTCACAGAGGACACATTTCATCAAGAACGACTTAACACGCCCAGATATCTCATATTATGCCCCTGCGGTAAGGCAAATCAAGTATGAAGACACACACTCCCTGTTTTCTTCAGCACTGAGATCACTGGTTCCCTCCGTTCCACACCGCGGCTCCCTCGGCTCGGAGCCACAGGGAACTATGAAAATCGGCACGCGAGGCCTAAGTGTCCCCAGAACCAGAGGAACCACAGTTGCGTCATAGCAGAAGGACCTCTTTTACAGCATCAGCAGTGGGATAGTCAGTGCCGAGTTTTCCTGGCAGGACAGCCGACAACCACCGCCACAGACCAGTACAAACATTCCAACCCAGGACCTTTTTTCGCGCGCCGACACAGCCGGAAGTGACGCGTACAGCCAGCACGCTGGGCCGCCAGCGGGACAGACGAGCGGGAGGGGCAGCGTGCGGGGAGCTGGGGGCGGGGCGCGGCCGCAGCTCCGTTTCCGGTGGCTCGTCGCGCTCGCTCACTCCAGCTGCAGCCACTCTCGCCCGTGGCTGCTTCCTCCATCCTGGTATTTTTTGGAGCTTCCATCCTGGTTCTTCCAAAGTGCCCGGACCCAAAACAGGAAGTAAGTGCGATGGAACCTTCAGGTTCCAACCGCCGCCAGGGCCGCTCCGCCCAGTGGAGCCTGTCCGGCCCCCTTGCTGCCCGCTAGCTCCCGCCGGCTGGCGCAAGCTGTCGGCGCCGGGGCACTGCGGGCGGGGTCGGAGCCTGGCCTTCCTGACGTTGCAGCTGCCGTCCCCGCACGTTCCGGCCAGGGCCTCCCTCTTAGGGCCGGGCGGTGCCCGTGGCTCAGGCTGCAGAGTAGGGAAGCGAGCGGCTGCCGAGGCACAGCGGCGATCCGGCGGGGGCGGAAAATGGCGGCGGCTTCGGAGGAGCTAAATGGCGCCGGGACCCCTGGGGGGTGGGGTGGGCCGGGAGGTTGAGTAGAGAACTGGGCCAGAAGGAGTGGAGACAGTAAGGAAGCCCTACTTGTTTTCTCGTGGTGTTCTATTTTTAGTTTTTATTTTTGTTACGTTTTCGGTTTTGTTTTATGGTCCAGCGTAGGAGAGGTAGGCTTGGGTGGGGTCGAGAGAGTGGGGGTGGGTCTCGACCCAACTTCCCCCCCTTTGCTTTTTTGTTCTTTTCCCTCGTTTGCGCTTTAGATTCTTCTGTAATTTTGCGGGGGTTCAGCCTTGCTCGGCGATTCACGGCCCAGACATAGAGAATCGGGATAGCTGGCCGAACCGTCTCTCTCAGTCTGACTCTCTTTAAAGAAGGGATGTGGGCTGGGGCGCGGGGACAGTCCTGGTGGAGCACGGAAAATGCGGCTGTAAAGTTGTAATTACCCTATTGTGCCGAGTTCCGAGAAAGTTCTTAAAATTGTTAAGTCCACTTTGTTCTCTAAAATGTACTTCGCTTTGAGAATTTCTTCAGGGAGGTATGTAGAATGTTTTACCACAATCTCCAGAGCAGATTTGAGAGTAGAAGTGGCCAAGTGCCCTTTTGTGCAATTGAATGATAGAGCATATGTCTTTATATAAAATACTCGGTGTAGATAAGGAAAAGGATAATAGTATACAGTATGAGTCAGGACTCCTCCCTTTCTCTCATTGAATTTGTGTAGTTGCTTTTTTCGCAACTCATTCATCTTTGTGTACCTCTTTTTAATGTACATGGATTTGATTATGTGTGCCTCCTTTCTGACAGTCGAGGCTGCATGTTGGGACGTCCTACAAAATGCATATTCTGTGGAATTATTTTTTAATATGACATGTCTTAAGCTTAAAGTGACGCCATTTGGAAAATTTTAAATTATACCTGTATTTTTAATTCGTGGGAGAAAACCATTTGTAGCTTTTAAGCTCCAAATACGAAAATATTCTTCCACTATGTTGAAAGTATTGCAAAATCTGTTTTTTTCAGTTAAGGGTTTTCATGTTTTTTCATTACTTCAAATTTCTTTAAGCTGGTTTTGAAATTATATTTCAAATAGCTTTCTGAGGATTACTGTCTTTTAATAACTTGAATAATTTGCCATCACTTTAACATTTAAAGAATGACTATGGCGATACACCAAAATCTTATCTTTTTGCTCTTATGGTGTACTTAGAGACAGGATTTCATGTATTTGGTTAGGATTTAGAAATTCTGTTAAGATTTAGAGAAAAAAGGTTAAAGCTACATTCCTTAACGTTACAAAAATTGTCATGCTGAGAGAATCCAATTTGGTGTGAGAATAATTTTTTTCTTCCATACAGAAAGCACAAAAACCAGCCTGATTGTATCTGGAAAAAACCATTATGTTACAGGTGTGAAAAATACATTTCATGATTGTGGTGATTTTTATCTCATTTTAACTCTCGATACTAGGTGCTTCTGTATGCCACCAAACAAGCTAATTTTTTTTCTTACTATTTTAGTTGATAGGCTCACCCCAAAATATGCTTTTGGGGACTGATTTAGCACCTGCATATTCTGCGTGAATCTCTTTAATTGGTTGCAGTTGAGCTAATGGTGGAGCCAAAATGCTATTGCCCTGTCTTCATCAACATTTAATCAGTAAGTACTGGGCATTGCATCTTTCTTAGAACTTTAAGTTCATACGTTGCAGTTATATGAATACATTATTTTATGTAAACATTTTTCTGAGTGTTCAGGTTTTAGAAGTATTTTGAGGGGAAGAAATCAAAGTTTGGGCGTTATGACTTGAGCTTTGAAAACAGCATGGTTGGGAAATGTTTACTGGTGGAGACTCATATCAAAAGTAGATAGCTGTCCTCTAGTCCTTTTTTTAGAGATCTCTTTTTTCAATCCTTTAGTTATCTCATTACACCCCAGGGGTGCTTTAAAGGTGGGGAGATAGTGTATGTATTTTATAAGGTTAGTTTGATATCACTGGTTAGTATTTAAATAACAACAAAAAACTTGCCTTTACCTCCTCCGCAAAAAATCTTACCTTTCTATTAGCCTCATTTATCTCTCCAAAATCTACAGACTCTAATTTTTATTAATGGTGTAATAAACTTACATGTCCTGAAAATAACATCTCATTATTTTAAACAGTTGCCTTTGCCATGCTTCATTAAGTGCATTGGCTTAAATTAACACCTGTGAGGATGAATGGGATAATGTGAAACAAGTATTCCTAAGGATTTACTGCCTGGCACATAGATGTTAAAATATTGAGGGAGCTTAGAAGTGTTTTTGAAAGTATTGACGTCTTGCATCACTTGTATTAAACACACATCTGTCTGTTGCAAAGACATCAAAAGCTTAGAAAGGAACAAAGTTTAAGGAGGGTTCATTCTACTTTTTTTTATATCTTATGTAGAGACTGCATATTTAACACTGAGGTGGTGTTCTGCCTTTCCAAAATGGAGTTTTCCATTTTAATAGTCCATTTTTTTTCTTACCACCATCATATTTTTCCTATATGAAAGGATTTCCTAGGAATTGATATACTTTTAAATGCTTTGCAATTGCAGCTCCTTTATGTCTCCAAATGATACAAGAAGACCCGAGAAAGTGGTAAACTAAATGATTTTTATTAAAGTAATTGCCAAATATTAAAGATAAAATATGGATAGTTACCAAATGTATGTGGCGTTTGTTTACTTTCATGTCATTTCTCCGTTTATCTTGATGGTGCTTTCATTTTGTGAAGAAAATTCCTGTAATAGAAATCACAAATAGATTTTGTGTTTGCTTTGATTCTATAAAGGTAGATAAGTTTAAATAAAAGGAGGAACGTGGTTGTGTCTCCCCCACCCCACCCCCGCCCCACCCAAGTTTGTAGAAAGATAATCCATTCCATGACTGAGTACTAGAAATAAGTTGTCAGAGAAAAGCACACTGGAGAGCTCATTATGAACAGTTTAATTTTCTATCATTTCATATATTTAAATGTCATTTTGATTATGTACACTGTTAGGTCATTCTTCCAAGCACCAGTGGTCAAAGCTGATTCATTCACTTCCCATCAGGTGTTACGTATCAGAAATGCTCATTAGGTTTATTTTAGTGCCGGTGTATATTTTAGTATCTAATGAGTAAATGTGCTTTAAAAATTAACTTCACTGTAAATCACAGGTGTCTGGTGATACTGTATATGTCCATGTAAAGAGCCTCTGATGGTGCCTTGTAGAAAAGTACTCAGTTTTGAAAGGATGAAATCTTTCAAGTGTGGCGAATAACACATTGTAAGCTCCTGAACCATGCATGAAGTGAAAAATAACATTTTTGCTTTTTGAATAAGCAATATAGTTTTATTGTCAAACCAGATATGAAATGCTGCACCTTAAAATCCTTGCTATTAAGTAATCCTCCTTACTCAAGTAATAGTGACATTGTTTTCAATAGTTGGTAATTGAAATCAACAAAGCCTGCTAGAATAGACTCCACTAACAGCTCTGTTGACATTTTTATGATATATAATCATATTTTACCATCTTAAAACCAAGCCATAGTAAACATTAATTAGGTACCTTAATTGAATATGCCTTATGTTCATTTATGGCTCTGCTGCTCAAACTTTTCCACAAAGTATATAGAGGAACAAATCCCACGGGGCCTGGCACCATAGTCCAAAACATTCTTCTTCAAGTGTGTAGTGTTCCTATTCGTATCTTGAATAAAGTTTGTGCTTATGAAGATGTTATGCTTATTCTATGACCTTACCTCTTGTCTGACAGCCCTCTGTGTACCCATGTTTAGGATGTATGAATTTGTTACCTATTATCTTCCACTAAGATTTTCTACTAAGCAGACTTTCATTATTTCAAAATAAACATATCTTAAAATTTATCTTCCAAATTCCTTAGACGTTACTAAGCAAATTCTCTTTTAAGTAGTTTTTAAAGCATTAGTTATACAATGATAGAGTAATAGTCCATTTGGAGTTTTATAATAACATAGCTACAAAAATGTTGAGTAATAGGTACGAATTAGATAAATTTAGATCTATGTGCTCATTCAAAATGTAAAGTAGTAATGATACTGGAAAATGCTCCTGATACAGTAAGTACAAAAAAGTGTGACAGTATGATCTTGTGAAAACAGTAAAAGATAGGCATGCTGATAACATGGGTAGAAGACTTGCAAATCACATAGAAAGAACATGAATGATTTTTCTTATACTGTATTGGGTCAGGAGAAAAAAACATCTGAAAACTGTCCTTACTGCCTTATTAGTTGATCTATGCCAGAGACTGTTTCTCAGCCTGTGTTTCTCAGTCTTTAACTCACCTAACAAAATTGTGGTGCTATATGTTCTGTAGCTTGCAAGATTTCACAGTATAAAGTGAGTGTATTAAAATAGGGAATGTTTTATATCATGTGGTCTCATCCCATGTTCCATTTTAGAATCACAGCTCCAAGCCTCTAGGGTCAGCAAATGTTGGTTCCTGTGCTGCTCATGATTGCCACTAATAGCATCTAAACTCTTTCATACTTGTATCAGTACTGTAGTTGGAAATGAGTATACAGCTGTTTACAGAATTAGCCCCCAAAACTGGGAAGAAAGGTGACTTTATTCCTTGATTCTGGTTTTTAGAAGATATTCAACACTTAAATGCCCAGAAAAATCAGGACGATAGGTAGACTCAATTGATGGAAATACCAGTCTAAGATAACCCATTGGATAAGAACTTTACATCAATACTGAAAGGAAGAATAGCATGAATAACTCATTTCTTTAATTGAATTCTGTGTTAAATAACAGATCCAAGAGTTATTTCTTTATGCTTATCCCTTTTCGTTCTTCCAGGCTATAGTATATTAAATAGGTTCATCTTTTTCATTGGGAGCTATAAGGTTATATTATAATGAAGACACAATAACTCCATTATAAGAGTTTTGTACCACACTTAAGGTTATGTGTTTTTTTTTTTAAGCCACCAGAATGGTTTTATTTTTGTCATTGACAACATGTACAAACCTGCAATTGTATAATTGTTTTGTTTGGTTTTTAAAATACTAAGTACACATTAAAAGTATGTTTTAAGAAATATGATGCATTAAAGAAGTTCACTGTAAACATAATTCTCAATGTATTTTCCTGCCTTGTTTCATGCATAAATAACAATCTAAGTAGTCATAAATAAAACTATCAACTTTTGTGGCCCAGAAGTATATACAAATTTTGAAGTTTGGCAGAAGGTGTTCTGTATGGTTTTATAAATTAAAACGCACAGCATTTGTATTGATTATTAATGAAATGACTTATCCCAAGTCCTTATTGTATCCCAACCTGTTCTGTCAATAATAAACGTTCCAATGTACTTGGTAAAGATGCCACATGTTTAAAAACTCAATGATTAAAATAATTCTAAAAGGTAATTTAAATAGTACTCAGTCTTATTAAAACCACTTCAGCTTGTCTGAAAAAATGCTTCTAAGGAGTGAATTCTGTACCATTATTTAAATGGCATCTAACAAAATCTAAAATTTAAGGAATAAATCAAATACATTTTAGTCTTGCAAAAAAACTTCATTGAGATTGTTACAGGAACAGAATGCTATCCTAAGTTTTCTAAAATTTATTCTTGAGTCATCAATGAGTTAAAACTTTAAGAGTTATAATAATTTTAGAAAGCCATAATTCTTGATGCAGAACATGATTAGTTTTTAATGACCAGAAATTATTTCTTCAGAAAGCATTAAATAACTGTTGAAACGTACCACCTATCTAGTGATTTATCAAGTAATCACTCAAGATTTATTAAGTACACATTTAAATTTTAGGTAATAAAAGTCAACTGGAATTTTGTACATTTCACTGTATTTCATTTTATACTTTTTTTAGGTCTTCATTTATAGGGTATAAAACTTAGAAAACATTCTTAACCAGTGTCTTCCTTAGAGTTAAATGATTCAAACAACAAGTAATGCTAAGCTAAATGCTGTCGTTAATACTGAAACCTAAGTTTCTAAAAGTTGTATTTTTCAATCAATACAAAAATGATCTGGCTCACTGTAAACTGCCTAACTTTAAAAAACTATTATTTGTTAAACAGCAGATTACAAGAAATGTTTCCCCTGTTCTTTTAAAAAACAAGATTATGAGATACATAATCTAAATAAAAATTTACAGATGGTGGTTGAAATCCTGTCAACTTTCAGCCCAGTGTAACAAATTCCATAGTTATGCATGAATAATTCAAAATTAAAGTTTTTAATGGAAATGTCAGTAAGGCATATAACTACATTTGTCAGGCACATGATAAGACTAGAAAATTAAAGCTATCAAAGCTATAAATAAGGAGTGCATAAATAACAGCAATGCCAAAACATTAGGGCTGTTAAAATTTAAACACATCTGATAGTTCTTTCTGTAAGCCACTCTCCACTGATAAAGCTATGGATAAAACTTAATTCCTTGCACAGCTTTCTAATAACTGATGATAAAGCTGAATTCCTTGTTCATAAAGCTGTACACCAATAGAATTTTCACATCTATTCAAAATTCTTGAAATCTCAAGCAGATCGTCCATGGTTTTCCTAACTGCATTTGGATTTGCTGCTACCCTCAGGTATTTTTTTCTTTAACGTGCTAAGGTATTGTGCTATTTAAAGATACACAGCAAATGATGAAAACATGCAAAAATGCCACTTCAGTTAAAATGGCTGTTAAAATTGTGTTTATTTTTCTTCTGTATCTTCTCGTTTTTAGTGTAAAAATAGTACATATGGTATAACCCATTACAAAGAAGGAAAATTGAGCTGATGTGCAGTCATGTGTTGCTTAATGACAGAGTTCTGAGAAATGCAGTTTGGGTGATTGCATGTGAGCATCATAGAAAATACACAGACCTGTACAGCGTGTTACTGTACTGAGTACAATGTTAACACAATGGCAAGTATTTGTGTATCTAAACATATCTAAATCCTTATTGTGTGTAATGCTGTTACTTTTTCAGAGTGTTGCGGAGATAGGAACATGGGAGAGAAACAATCTGGGTAACATGAAAGTGATGCTGGTTGCTAAGGGAAGGCAACTTGATTCTGTGGGAAGGGCTGTAGCTGATCCATCCGTTGTCTAGGTAAGTCTGCTTCTGTTGCAAGGATCTCACATGAAATCCTGATCTGGAATCTGTTCTTGTACAGATTTGAGTATGAGCACAGTGGAAGAGGATTCTGACACAGTAACAGTAGAAACTGTGAACTCTGTGACTTTGACTCAGGACACAGAAGGGAATCTCATTCTTCACTGCCCTCAGAATGGTAGGAGAACTTGCTGACATATAATTCTGACTGAAATTTTTGTTTGTTTGTTTTCTTCCATTAGAAGCGGATGAAATAGACTCAGAAGATAGTATTGAACCTCCACATAAAAGGCTTTGTTTGTCCTCTGAGGATGATCAGAGTATTGATGATTCTACTCCTTGCATATCAGTTGTTGCACTTCCACGTAAGTCACTACGTATTAAGAGCCATAGAGTTATTCTGGAGATGAACGGTTCCTTTTCTTGAAGTTTCAGAAAATGATCAGAGCTTTGAAGTGACCATGACTGCAACCACAGAAGTAGCAGATGATGAGGTTACTGAGGGGACTGTGACACAGATACAGGTATAGTAAATCTTTTAACTGGCCTCAGGAGGGTTTTGTTTTGTTTTACTTTTACCTTTTCAAGATTTTGCAGAATGAGCAACTAGATGAAATATCTCCCTTGGGTAACGAGGAAGTTTCAGCAGTTAGCCAAGCATGGTTTACAACTAAAGAAGATAAGGATTCTCTGACTAATAAAGGTAAGATAACACTGTGAATTTTAGTGCCTAGTTTTTTTATAACATTACTTGTTTTCTTTTAAAGGACATAAATGGAAGCAGGGGATGTGGTCCAAGGAAGAAATTGATATTTTGATGAACAATATTGAACGCTATCTTAAGGTATCTTATGGCATATTTTTATGTTTCACCAAATCCCTAAATCAAAGAAATGTAACCCATTTAGGCACGCGGAATAAAAGATGCTACAGAAATCATCTTTGAGATGTCAAAAGACGAAAGAAAAGATTTCTACAGGACTATAGCATGGGGTCTGAACCGGCCTTTGTTTGCAGTTTATAGAAGAGTGCTTCGCATGTATGATGACAGAAACCATGTGGGAAAGTATGAGAACTTGTAATGCTGCATGTTTTCATTTGATTTTTTAAAAATTTCTCTGAATTTCTAGATATACACCTGAAGAAATTGAGAAGCTCAAGGAGTAAGTTTTAAAGTTTTTTTCATTAATTCTAAACCAAATGCTGATTGGCAGACTCTTGTTTTAGGCTCCGGATAAAGCATGGCAATGACTGGGCAACAATAGGGGCGGCGCTAGGAAGAAGTGCATCTTCTGTCAAAGATCGGTGCCGACTGATGAAGGATACTTGCAACACAGGTACTGTGACTACTACTGGTAGCGTTTTCTTGCAGTGGTAGTCTGGATGATTTCCTTTTTTCAGGGAAGTGGACAGAAGAAGAAGAAAAGAGACTTGCAGAAGTGGTTCATGAGTTGACAAGCACTGAGCCAGGTGACATAGTCACACAGGGTGTGTCTTGGGCAGCTGTGGCTGAACGAGTCGGTACCCGCTCAGAAAAGCAATGTCGTTCTAAATGGCTCAACTACCTGAATTGGAAACAGAGTGGGGGTACTGAATGGACCAAGGAAGATGAAATCAATCTCATCCTCAGGTTTGTGTCCTGAATCTTGTAATGACAAAAGCAATGTCTAACGATGCTTATTTTGTAACTGTAGGATAGCAGAACTTGATGTAGCTGATGAAAATGACATTAACTGGGATCTGTTAGCTGAGGGATGGAGTAGTGTCCGTTCACCACAATGGCTACGAAGTAAATGGTGGACCATCAAAAGGCAAATTGCAAACCATAAGGATGTTTCGTTCCCTGGTAATGTATTACTTACTTTTTAAGCTCCTCCCAATGTTCTTTTTGTCTACCCATCTCCCTTCAGTCTTAATAAAAGGTCTTAAACAGTTACATGAGAACCAAAAAAACAACCCAACGCTTTTGGAGAATAAATCAGGATCTGGAGTTCCAAACAGTAATACCAATTCCAGTGTGCAGCATGTTCAGATAAGAGTTGCCCGCTTGGAAGATAATACAGCCATCTCTTCTAGCCCCATGGCAGCATTGCAGATTCCAGTCCAGATCACCCATGTTTGTAAGTGTTTGATCTTCAAGATTCCTTGCTGTTCTTACCACAGCTTACCTTATTCTTACCACAGCTTCAGCAGACTCTCCTGCTACCGTTGACTCAGAAACAATAACACTAAACAGTGGAACACTACAGACATTTGAGATTCTTCCCGTGAGTAACGCTTCATATATATTGGCCATTTTCATTGTTAAACTATCTTTCCTTTTTCCTTTAGTCTTTCCATCTACAGCCCACTGGCACTCCAGGCACCTACCTACTTCAAACAAGCTCAAGCCAAGGCCTTCCCCTAACTCTGACTGCTAGTCCCACAGTAACCCTGACAGCTGCTGCTCCTGCTTCTCCTGAACAGATTATTGTTCATGCTTTATCCGTATGTTACATAAATTACTTGATTTTTGAGTAACAACTTTAACAGGTTCTTTAATGTTTTATAGCCAGAACATTTGTTGAACACAAGTGATAATGTTACAGTGCAGTGTCACACACCAAGAGTCATCATTCAGACTGTTGCCACAGAGGACATCACTTCTTCCATATCCCAAGCAGAACTGACAGTCGATAGTGATATTCAGTCATCTGATTTTCCTGAGCCTCCAGACGCCCTAGAAGCAGACACTTTCCCAGATGAAATTCATCACCCTAAGATGACTGTGGAGCCATCATTTAATGATGCTCATGTATCCAAATTCAGTGACCAAAATAGCACAGAACTGATGAATAGTGTTATGGTCAGAACAGAAGAAGAAATCTCTGACACCGACCTTAAACAAGAGGAATCACCCTCTGATTTAGCCAGTGCTTATGTTACTGAGGTAAGTTGTACTTTAAGAACAACTGAATGGATTGAGTCAATATTTTTTTTTTAATGTTATTTAGGGTTTAGAGTCTCCCACTATAGAAGAACAAGTTGATCAAACAATTGATGATGAAACAATACTTATCGTTCCTTCACCACATGGCTTTATCCAGGCATCTGATGTTATAGATACTGAATCTGTCTTGCCTTTGACAACACTAACAGGTACTGTAATATAATACTTACTATGTGCCTGATACATTTAAGACTAACTTGAAACTCATTACAGATCCCATACTCCAACATCATCAGGAAGAATCAAATATCATTGGATCATCCTTGGGCAGTCCTGTTTCAGAAGATTCAAAGGATGTCGAAGATTTGGTAAACTGTCATTAGAATAATTCTTAGAAATAGGCAGTTCAAGCAAAGAAGGCACACTGTTAATTACAACCTCTTCAAAGAAATAGGAGCAACCCCCAAGAGGCTTAATTTACCAATTTAAATAGCCACAGTCCTTAAGCCACACACATTGTTGCTGCTATGACTTTTTACCTCCTTTAAACACATCATCTGAGGTTGAGTTTTATGACAGTATGTAGTTGAGTGGAGGCTGGGAGTTTTAAGCATAAATCCCTGTTTAGTGTTACATGGGAATAAGGAATTTCATTCACTTCAGCCACTAAGAAAAGTTTAGAATCACGAAAGCTTAACTGCTGTGGTTTAAAGTACAGTTTCTCTAAAGATCAGACATGGCACTGTCTCCTCTCAAGCCTGGTTGTAGTTCAGATGAGTCTTTTCAACATGGTCTTCAACATGGTCTAGAGCTTACCAGTGATCTTCTGATCTTCAAGAAGACTAAGTTTGAGACTTGACCAGCATACAAGTATAGAGACCTAGGAGGTGGTCTTGTGGTGGTACATTTGGTTAACCCATTGCTGGCAGTGGGAGCTGATTTAGGCAGGGTAAACAGGAAAGCATTAAAAGTTAAAATTCACTACAGGTTTTTTGTTACTTTTAAAGGGAATATGGATAAGCATAGTAACAAAACCCACCAGAATCTAAGCAGTTTTCACCCCCTCAGAAACCACTGTCATTAGTTTACAAAGTTAGCACTTTGAAGTAAAACTAAATGAGGAAGGAAGTAATGTTACCTATCCTTGATACCATGACCATTTATTAGATGTTTTGCTATATAAATTACCGAGAGAATAGTTTGTCATCCACTTAGTGTGTTAGCTGGTGGGGTACAATATAACCTCTCATCTCAGGCTATTTTAAAAAAACAATATTTGCTTCTATAACAAAAGGAAACAAATCTAAGAATCATTCCTGTACTACAGAAGGGTTAAGGCAAAGGTAGCCTTTTGGGCTTTTTAATGAATATGACCCCTATAGAAAAGTCAAGAAAAAAAAACCCTTGTATAAATTATTTTATTTATTATTGTAATTAGATCTTCACAAAGTTGTCTTTTCACTGTGTTTTGTCAACGTGAAATTAAATTGTAGTTATAAGCAAAAGTTGGTTGCCTAGGGAACAATTGTATATTCAGTTTAACAGAAATAAAAGAATATTTGTCTTAAGATGCAAGATTTGTTTTTACATAGCCTTTTGC